GACCATTTCAAAAAGAATTTGGGGAAAAACAAAAAGGAAATAATTATAGAAACTACAAACAGCATAAAAGTCGTCATGTCCAAAGTGCAGGTTTCAGATTCTGAGAATCCCATTAAATCCAGGGAAAAGCTCACTGAGTTCCACATTCTTTGATTCCCGGAAAACTCTTGATCCTGCTGGCGTAATTTACCAGGCGCCCTGCCTGCCCCTTCCCTCCAGCCCTGCCAGTCTCTGGCCATGTGATCTCCCAGGCCAGCTCAGGCCACTTTGCCATCTCAGTCCATCTTTCACCTTTCACAAGTCAACTCCAACTCTCCCAAAATGATAGCTTATTTTCTGTGTTTACCCCTAGACTCACTAAGCTCTCTCCCCCTAGTCACATCCCCCCTTCCATCTGAAAGGAAATAGGTTCACTGTCTTGAGGAGCAAAACATCCTTAGTTACCCAAGAGTGAACTTTGAGACTTTCAGCTTCACCTACTAAGGAGTCTTCACAAAATAGGACCCTTCCTCCAACACACATACCAACAAATGAACCAATGGGCTTCCGAAAGTCTACATTATGTATAATAATTCCTTTATACATTAACCTTCCGATCCCTTCAAAAGAGTTATTTTTCTTGTTGCTGACCAAGAAGAAATGCCGGGAGAAAACGCAGAGGACGCATTCCCTCTCATCAGCAAAAGGGTTCTATTTGCAAAGCAATATTCAAATAAGAAATAACTGCGGGCTGCTTTTAAGTTAACAATTGCAATCACAGAGAATGAGCTTCTGTCTCTATGCATGTCAGAGTGCCAAGCCCACAGAGTAGCTTCCTGTGAATTTGGTCGTCAATTAAAGTCATGATTGCTGGAACGTCACGACAACTAGGAGGCTCTACATTACCATGTCGCGACAGGTAGAAGCCCACAGTTACTACCAGCAGGAAAAGTCAGGGAATCAAAACTGAATATAGGAAATAAAATTGGGCGGTGCCTTCGCCTTCTACGAATCTTGACTTACTCGGGCTGCCGTCGTTGCCCTGGGATATCTGAAGACGCCGTTTCCTGCGCGTCCTGTATCTATGGAGACGGCAATATGGAGGCGATGTAAGTTCTGAGCGTTAGTCCCAAGGTCCCAGAAAAGTAATGGACTCTCTCTGTGTCTCCTCAGCTTACATTTCTTTGATTTCATCTGAACGTCCAGTTCACAATTGGAGGTAGGAGCCTTGCCTGCCTTGTCTGGTGCCTAGTGTCTTTTTACTTTTTTAATGTGGCTACCAGAATGTTTTAAAGTACACATGTGGATTGCATTATATTTTGGGGGGCAGTGCCATGTTCTATGATTTCATGCATGATGGCTTCATGTCAAGTGTAAAGGGAAATCAGAGATGAACCATTTGAGGTAAGTCATTATAGGGATCTGCAAACCACTTCCACATGTGCCTGAGTGGGGCTGGCTTAGTCTTGGTGTGTGAGTGTGAAAATTGCTGTCCTTTTGTCGAGGTAACAAAGTCACACTTGAGTGTGTGTGCTAAAAGAAGCCAGCTAAAGGAAGAGGGGATTCGAGGTGAGGGAGCCAGAGCTAGTCTGAGATACTTTGTGTGCCTTAGATTGAGGTCAAGCATCCTCTTGAGCATTTGGTGAAAACTGTGGCCATTCCTCCTGGAAAACAGACATGTATGCATACATAGCATCTGGCATATACATAGCATCTGGCATATATACAAATATATGTGCCACATATATTTGCATATGATTTCAGCTACAGTCATCGAGGATCCCTCTGCTCTGGAGATGGATTGACTTATGCTTTGATTGATTTATTTCAGTGATGTTTACCTTAACCGGTTGTAGACTGGTGGAGAAAACCCAGAAGGTGGAGAATCCATCAGTCTCATTTGCCTCTTCTTTCCCCCTTATTCCTCTTCTCCTAAGAGGCAAGAGTGTTCAGAAGAAACAAGCAGAGAGTAAAAGCCAGATAAAGGTAATGCACACACTTCAGTAACACCCACTGGACCTGTCTCCTCTCCCCTCTGCTCTCTTCCCAGCTCCATACTCAGAGTGCTCCCTTTGGACTGTGTCCCAAGGACATGATGCTCACCCAGGCTCCAAGCTCCGTCGTGAGGTCCAGGAACAGCAGGAACCACACCGTGAACTCTGGTGGATCCTGCCTGAGTGCCAGCACAGTGGCCATCCCTGCCATCAACGACAGCAGTGCAGCCATGAGTGCCTGCAGCACCATCAGCGCCCAGGTAAGGATACAGCCAGGGCAGGCAGAGCAGGGTCTGCTCCCCCTTCTCCCTGCCACCTGAACAGCCCGCAAGCTCCATGGACACTCAGATGCACTCCCCAAAGAAGCAGGAGAGAGTGAACAAGAGGGTCATCTGGGGCATTGAGGTGGCTGAGGAGCTGCATTGGAAAGGCTGGGAGCTAGGAAAGGAGACCACAAGGAATCTGGTTCTGAAAAATCGATCCTTGAAACTCCAGAAGATGAAGTACAGGTACCAGTATAAGGGATCAAGGACCCAGTGCCCTGAGGTGCTCCCCACCGGCTCTCTCCTGCAGGCCCCCCAAGACCAAGTTCTTCTTCACGGTCATCCCTCAGCCCATCTTCCTGAGCCCAGGCATAACCCTCACGCTCCCCATCGTCTTCCGGCCTCTGGAGGCGGTAAGGTCTGCCACAGCGAGTGAGGGCAGGGAGGTGACTGCCCCTGCCCCGCCTCACACTGCAGAAGGAGTACATGGACCAGCTGTGGTTTGAGAAAGCGGAGGGGATGTTCTGTGTCGGCCTACGGGCCACCCTGCCCTGCCACAGGCTGATCTGCCGCCCACCATCCCTGCAGCTGCCCATGTGTGCTGTGGGAGATACGACTGAGGCCTTTTTCTGCCTGGATAATGTGGGGTGAGGAAGAGGCTGAGGTGCGGCGGGGAGAGGCCCAGTGCCCTGACCTGCCCCCCACCCCCAGGGACCTGCCCACCTTCTTCACCTGGGAGTTCTCCAGCCCATTCCAGATGCTGCCCGCCACGGGGCTCCTGGAGCCAGGCCAGGCCTCTCAGATCAAGGTGACCTTTCAGCCCCTTACAGCCGTCATCTACGAGGTGCAGGCCACGTGCTGGTACGGGGCGGGCAGCCGGCAGAGGAGCAGCATCCAGCTGCAGGCTGTGGGTGAGGCCCAACCTCCCACCGTCCCCAGACTGGTTCCCCCAAGACTCCCCCATCTCTGCCCCAGCCAAGTGCGCCCAGCTGCTGGTGAGCATAAAGCACAAGTGCCCGGAGGACCAGGATGCCGAGGGCTTCCAGAAGCTGTTGTACTTTGGCTCTGTTGCTGTGGGCTGCACCTCGGAGAGGCAGATCAGGCTACACAACCCGTCGGCGGTAGGCACCAGGCAGGAGGGGCGGCAGGACTCCTGACCCTTTGTCCTTCTGCTTGGCCACACAGGTAAATGCCCCCTTCAGGATTGAAATTTCCCCGGATGAACTGGCCGAAGACCAGGCCTTCTCATGCCCCACGGCCCATGGCATCGTGCTTCCGGGAGAGAAGAAATGTGTGTCGGTGTTCTTCCACCCCAAGACTCTGGACACCAGAACTGTGGACTACTGCTCCATCATGCCTTCTGGCTGTGCCTCCAAGACCCTGCTTAAAGTCGTTGGTTTCTGTAGAGGTACCGGTGACCCCAGGGGCCTCCCCTGGGGAGGGGAAGCTGATACCCCATCTCCTGTGTCCAGGCCCTGCTGTGTCCCTGCAGCACTACTGTGTCAACTTCAGCTGGGTCAACCTTGGGGAGCGCTCCGAGCAGCCCCTGTGGATTGAGAACCAATCGGACTGCACGGCCCACTTCCAGTTTGCCATCGACTGCTTGGAGAGTGTCTTTACCATCAGGCCTGCCTTTGGGACGCTGGTGGGCAAGGCCCGTATGACCCTGCACTGTGCCTTCCAGCCCACTCACCCCATCATCTGCTTTCGGCGTGTGGCCTGTCTCATCCACCACCAGGTGAGTCGTGGGGAGGGCATGAGGCTGAGGGACATGCCCCACCACACACAGACAAATGTCACAGGACCCACTGTTCCTGGACCTGATGGGGACCTGCCACTCGGACAGCACCAAGCCAGCCATCCTGAAGCCTCAGCACCTCACCTGGTACCGCACACACCTGGCCCGGGGCCTGACGCTCTACCCCCCTGACATCCTGGATGCCATGCTGAAGGAGAAGAAGCTGGCACAGGACCAGAACGGGGCTCTCATGATTCCCATCCAGGTACAGTGCCCTCCCCAGCTGCATATCCCTTCTGAGCCCTATCCACCTGTCTTTCCCCATGCAGGATCTGGAGGACATGCCGGCCCCGCAGTACCCTTATATCCCCCCCATGACCGAGTTCTTCTTCGACGGCACCAGCGACATAACCATCTTCCCCCCGCCCATCAGTGTAGAGCCTGTCGAGGTAGACTTCGGTGCCTGCCCAGGGCCTGAGGCCCCCAACCCTGTACCCCTGTGCCTGATGAACCACACCAAGGGCAAGATCATGGTGGTCTGGACGCGAAGGTCTGACTGCCCCTTCTGGGTGACTCCAGAGAGCTGCGACGTGCCCCCACTCAAGTCCATGGCCATGCGCCTGCACTTCCAGCCGCCTCACCCCAACTGCCTTTACACGGTGGAGCTCGAAGCCTTCGCCATCTATAAGGTGTGTGCACGCAATGAGAGGGAGGAATGCGGTGAGCTTTTCCGTGGGTCTGGCCCCTCTGCAGGTCCTGCAGAGCTACAGTAATATTGAGGAGGACTGCACCATGTGCCCATCCTGGTGCCTGACGGTGCGGGCACGAGGCCACAGCTATTTCGCTGGCTTTGAGCACCACATCCCCCAGTATTCCCTAGATGTCCCCAAGGTAAGCGTGGCCCCAACAGCAGTGGGAGGGAGGGGGGGCCGCTTTCCTCCTCTCCCACCCCCAGCTATTTCCAGCAGTGTCCTCCGGTGAGCCCACCTACCGCAGCCTGCTCCTGGTCAACAAAGACTGCAAGCTGCTGACCTTCAGCCTGGCCCCCCAGAGAGGCTCAGACGTCATCCTTCGGCCCACTTCGGGCCTTGTGGCACCCGGGGCCCACCAGATCATCCTCATCTGCACCTACCCTGAGGGCAGCTCCTGGAAGCAGCACACTTTCTATCTGCAGTGCAATGCTTCCCCCCAGTATCTCAAGGTAGGAGGCAGAGGGAGGGGACCTGGGTCCTTTCAGGGCACTGCCCTTCTTCCTCTGGCTCCAGGAGGTGAGCATGTACAGCCGGGAGGAGCCACTGCAGCTGAAGCTGGACACCCACAAAAGCCTCTACTTCAAGCCCACCTGGGTGGGCTGCTCCTCCACCAGCCCCTTCACCTTCCGCAACCCCTCGCGTCTGCCCCTGCAGTTCGAGTGGAGGGTCTCTGAGCAGCATCGAAAGCTGCTGGCTGTCCAGCCCTCCAGGGGGCTAATCCAGCCCAACGAGAGACTTGTGAGTGGCTCCCCTCCTGCCGAGTGACGGCAGGCCACTGCAGGGATCATTTCTGTGACCCCAGACGCTGACGTGGACCTTCAGCCCTTTGGAGGAGACCAAGTACCTGTTCCAAGTGGGGATGTGGGTCTGGGAAGCCGGCCTGTCCCCAAATGCCAACCCCGCTGCCACCACCCACTACATGCTCCGGCTGGTGGGCGTTGGGCTCACCAGCAGCCTCTCTGTGAGTGGGAGGGCTCTGGCAGGAGGGGGCTGCCCACTCCCGGCTGGCTGACTGTGGCCTCCAGGCAAAGGAAAAGGAGCTGGCCTTTGGGAATGTGCTGGTGAACAGCAAGCAGTCCAGGTTCCTTGTCCTCCTGAATGACGGCAACTGCACCCTCTATTACCGCCTCTACCTGGAGCAGGGCAGCCCTGAGGCCGTTGACAACCACCCCCTCGGTACTTGGGCCTGAGCTGGGACTGGGGCCAGGCCCACTGACCCTCCGGCATCATCCCTGAGCAGCTCTGCAGCTGGACCGAACAGAGGGGAGCATGCCACCCCGGTCCCAGGACACCATCTGCCTGACTGCCTGTCCCAAGCAGCGGTCCCAGTACTCCTGGACCATCACCTACTCTCTCCTTTCCCACAGAGGTACCTAGACTGCCTGGCATAGAGAGTCGGGGCCCACTTCTGTCTTCCTCACCCCCCTCCCCAGATAACAAGGCTGGGGAGAAGCAGGAGCTGTGCTGCGTCTCCCTGGTGGCCGTGTACCCCTTGCTTTCCATCCTGGATGTCAGCTCCATGGGCAGTGCTGAGGGTATCACCCGGAAGCACCTGTGGCGCCTCTTCTCTCTGGACCTGCTTAACAGTTACTTGGAGCGTGACCCCACCCCCTGTGAGCTCACCTACAAGGTGCCCACCCGGCACAGGTGAGCTGAGCCTGGAGTGGGGGTGGGGGCTGCATCTCTGAACCCCTTTCTCTGTTCCTCACAGCATGAGCCAGATCCCCCCCGTCCTCACCCCTTTAAGGCTTGACTTCAATTTCGGGGCCGCACCATTCAAGGCCCCACCTTCCGTGGTATTCCTGGCCCTGAAGAACAGCGGAGTGGTGTCCCTGGACTGGTATGGCTTGAAGGGGGCCACTGGGGGGCCTGTTTCTTTGTATGGCTTTGCACCCCTCTCCCAGGGCCTTCCTCCTTCCAAGTGACCAGCGGATTGACGTGGAGCTCTGGGCAGAGCAAGCAGAGTTGAATTCCACTGAGCTCCACCAGATGCGCGTGCAGGACAATTGCCTCTTCTCCATCAGCCCCAAGGCTGGGAGCCTGAGTCCTGGGCAGGAGCAGATGGTGGAGTTAAAATACAGGTGTTCCCCACCCCCCAAACCCCCTGCACTTCACTCACTCCCAGACTTATCTGTTTCTTTCTAGCCACCTGTTCATCGGTACTGATCACCTCCCAGTGCTCTTCAAGGTGTCCCATGGCCGGGAGATCCTGGTGAGGCCCCAGCACACTGGCCCTGCCCTAGTGTCAGTTCCTCCGGGGGAACTTTTATTTCCAGCTAAATTTCATAGGTGTGACAGTGAAGCCGGAGCAGAAGTATGTGCACTTCACCTCTACTACCCACCAGTTCATCCCCATTCCCATTGGTGACACGCTACCCCCACGGCAGGTCAGTGGTCCACATTGTCCTGTTGACCAAGATGTGGCAATTTTCCTATTCCTGCCCCCTGCAGATTTATGAGCTGTATAATGGTGGCTCAGTGCCCGTGACATATGAGGTCCAGACCGATGTCCTGTCACAGGTTCAGGAAAAAAATTTTGATCACCCCATCTTTTGCTGCCTCAACCCCAAAGGGGAGATCCAGCCAGGCAGCACTGCCCGGGTCTTGTGGATCTTCTCACCTATCGAGGCCAAGACCTACACGGTGAGCAGCAACCTGGATGACGTGGGAGGTGGCAGTCCCTACCCCCACCCTCCTAACTCCCCAGGTGGACGTGCCCATACACATCCTGGGATGGAACTCGGCCCTCATCCACTTCCAGGGAGTGGGCTACAACCCCCATATGATGGGGGACACAGCCCCATTCCACAACATCTCCTCGTGGGACAACAGTTCCATACACTCTAGGCTGGTGGTGCCTGGACAGGTGGGGAAAGGGGAGCTAGGAAGGCCTGAGGCCTTATTTCTTTACCTCCGCTCTCCACCCACAGAATGTCTTCCTGTCCCAGTCTCATATTTCCCTGGGAAACATACCTGTGCAGAGCAAGTGCAGCCGCCTGCTCTTCCTCAACAACATCTCCAAGAACGAGGAAATTGCCTTCTCCTGGCAGCCAAGTCCTCTAGATTTTGGGGAGGTGAGAGTCCCCTGAGCCCTGGAACCTCCATCAATCTCCAGAGACTCCTTCCCCAAATCAACAGGTGTCTGTGAGTCCCATGATAGGGGTGGTGGCTCCTGAAGAGACGGTCCCATTTGTGGTGACCTTGAGGGCCTCTGTGCATGCCAGCTTCTACAGTGCAGACCTGGTATGCAAGGTAGGAACCAGCCCCAGGGGTAAAGTGGGATGTTGGCCTTCTCTCTCTCTGTCCTGGGCCATAGCTGTACTCGCAGCAGCTCATGAGGCAGTATCACAAGGAGCTGCAGGAGTGGAAGGACGAGAAGGTGCGGCAGGAAGTGGAGTTCACCATCACCGACATGAAAGTGAAGGTGAGGAGGGCTGAGTAGATCTCAAACACCCATATCTTAAGCAAGGATCTCTCTTTTTCCACAGAAGAGAACATGCTGCACAGCCTGTGAACCTGCGAGGAAGTACAAGGTGAGGCGGCGAGCCCCAGGCCCATCTTCTTGCCCTTGTCATCCATGTCCCTCCCTTCCCAAAGACACTGCCTCCCATCAAGAACCAGCAGTCTGTCAGCCGGCCTGCCAGCTGGAAACTGCAGACCCCAAAGGAGGAGGTGTCCTGGCCCTGCCCCCAGCCACCCTCGCCAGGCATGCTCTGCCTGGGCCTTACTGCCCGAGCCCATGCCACCGACTACTTTCTGGCTAACTTCTTCTCAGAGTTTCCCTGCCACTTTTTGCACCGGTAAGCTCTTGGGAAGGCAGGGGTCACCTTCCGCTACCACCACTGCTTGTGCCCCCAACCCCAGCATGGTGGCTTGCCCAGGCCACTCAGAATGTCATGGCTGCCACAGGGAGCTGCCAAAGAGGAAGGCCCCCAGGGAAGAGTCAGAGACTTCTGAGGAAAAATCCCCTAACAAGTGGGGCCCTGTTTCCAAGCAGAAGAAGCAGCTCCTGGTTGACATTCTCACCACAATAATCAGGTACCAGCTCACACCCTGGGCCCTCATTGCCAGCAAGGGCCTTCTCCTTCTCCCTGCCACCTAGGGGCCTGCTGGAAGACAAGAACTTCCATGAGGCTGTGGACCAAAGCCTGGTGGAGCAGGTGCCGTACTTCCGCCAATTCTGGAATGAGCAGTCAACTAAGTTCATGGACCAGAAAAACAGCCTGTACTTAATGCCAATCCTGCCTGTACCCTCCAGCAGCTGGGAGGATGGGAAGGGCAAGCAGCCGAAGGAAGACAGACCAGAGCACTATCCAGGGTTGGGAAAGAAGGAAGAGGGGGAGGAGGAGAAGGGTGAAGAGGAAGAAGAAGAGTTGGAGGAGGAAGAGGAGGAAGAAGAGGAGACAGAAGAGGAGGAGTTGGGCAAGGAGGAGATAGAGGAGAAGGAGGAGGAGAGGGATGAGAAGGAAGAGAAAGTGAGCTGGGCGGGCATCGGGCCCACACCACAGCCTGAGTCCCAGGAGTCCATGCAATGGCAGTGGCAACAGCAGCTGAATGTCATGGTGAAGGAGGAGCAAGAACAGGACGAGAAGGAGGCCATCAGAAGGTGAGCAGCCAGGCCCCAGTGAGGACGGGAGGCCGCCCTCATGCTAGCCCCCGCCCCCTCGCAGGCTCCCGGCCTTCGCCAACCTGCAGGAGGCGCTGCTGGAGAACATGATCCAGAACATCCTGGTGGAGGCGAGCCGCGGGGAGGTGGTACTCACCTCGCGGCCACGCGTCATCGCCCTGCCGCCGTTCTGCGTGCCCAGGTAAGGGCGCCGGGACCAGCGGCCGCGCAGACCCCACGCCTACCTGGGACTTTTTGTCTTCCAGGAGTCTGACCCCGGACACGCTGCTGCCGACGCAGCAAGCAGAGGTACTCCACCCGGTGGTGCCACTTCCTACCGACCTTCCGTAAATGCCCGCGCCCAGCCTCTCCGACATGCCGCTAGGGGTCACGCCTGGCCCCCTCTCCACCGCCAGTAAAAGCATCTAGTCTTTTTTCTGTATCTACCTTGACTTTATTTCCCCGACGAGGGGG